TTTTCTCAAATCATTTCTCATGTGAATCCCCTTCATCCTCACTGTCCTTCCCTTAAGAAACTGGCGTGTGATAATGATGATTTAGAGGTCATTTCTGCTGACCTCATCCCTGAATCAGAGGAAACAGCATGGAGTAAGTTCTAAGTTCGGGGCCCACACCATATCAAATTTAGGCCTGGGGAAGGCAGTATGGCTCTTTCCAAACCCTCCAAAACACTACTGGGCTCCAAGACTGCTCAAGGTCTCACTGATAGTCAAGGCTTGTGCTCCTTTTTTTCAGAAGAGTAAGATTAAAGAAAACCACTGTGAATTAAAAAGTGTGGGTGCCAACATGGGACGGGAGTCCCCCCTCACTCCATGGATGACATAGAGGGGGCAGAAGATTACAGAATTGGCATTGTCCTGCGTGGAAGCTGGGCCACCCACAGTGGCGTGGGAAGCCTCTCAGATGCTGGATTCTAATGGGCTCTTGATCACCTTGGATTGGGCTATTTCATTGTTATCACAAAATAAACAGGATGCTCCAAGTCATGTTATGGCAGAGAACCAACCAGCTTCACACTGGTCCTCTAAACCAATCCTCACAACAGGACTGGGAGACAGGTGTTACCTTTCCCACTTTACAGAGAATGAAACAGAGTGGCAAAGCCTCCGAAGGACCCTACACTTCGGACATCGCAAAGCAGGATCTGAGTCCCGGCTCCTCTGTCCAAACCTACTTGCTAGGCTTTCTTTCCCATGTCTACTCTATAGCTGGAAAGGTCGTGGAGGACACATTTTAGGCCAACCCTCTCGGTTTACAATCCAGAGAGGGGAGACCCTCAGAAGCCAAGCGACATGTCCACGGCTACGCGGCGAGTGTGTGGCAACGTGGAAGGGGAGCCCGAGACGCCCTGGTCTCTCCCTTCTCTCGCAGGTTCCTTTCTCCCCGAACGCAGCCCGCAGGGGACGCTGGAGGAGGAGCTGAGCTGGAGTTGCCGGGGCCCCGGGACCGGGCGTTCCGGGGGCGGTCCCCAGCAGCCGCGCATTCCAGAGCCAGCAGCGCGTCCTGGCCGCTCCTGCGCTCTCCCGCCTCCCGGGGCTCGGAGGAGCCGGGGCACGTTCCAGGAGCTGCCTAGGGCTGAGGTTCCAGGCCTGGGGGTCGCTTCCAGCTGCCAGATCCCGTGCAGTCCTGGGGACCCTGAGAAGCACCGAGCCATCCCTGACCCAGGAACTTTCCGCAGACTCGCCGCCATCTGGGGTGAGTGGGGCCACCGGGGGATTGTTTGTGGGCAACAGTGATCTTCCTTTCTTGTCTGTTGCAGAGTGAAGCAACATGGATGCAGTCAGCCAAGTCCCCATGGAAGTCGTGCTTCCCAAGCACATCCTGGATATCTGGGTTATTGTCCTCATCATCCTGGCCACCATTGTCATCATGACCTCGTTGTTGCTGTGCCCAGCCACTGCAGTAATCATCTATCGCATGCGGACTCATCCGATCCTTAGTGGGGCTGTTTGAGAGCCTCCCAAGAGGGCCGGGTGAGGGATGAGGACAGGCATCCTATCCCCAGCCTCTTCCTGTCTTCAGAAAAGCAGCAGGAGGGACTTTGGGGCATGGACCTGAGTTCTGGTTTTGATTCTGCCACGAGCCAGCTGTGTGAATTTGGTCAAGGGACCTAACTCTCTGAGTTCCAGGTTCCTTATCTTTCAAATGGGGATGGTGATCCCTGCCCTTTCTACCTCATAGGGATGTGAGAACCACCTGACTTAGTGGATGTGAAAGCTGTTTGTGATCAGTAAAGCTACCACAGATATAAGGGTGTTATGCTGAATCCTGAGAAGCTTTCAAGAACCAGAGAACCTGATTGCTGATGATGGCCTTAAAGGTGGTGAGGGAGATACTGGGGGCAGAGCAGACTTTGCCAGTGCCCCTCAGGTCAAACCAAGCCAAGAGCACCCTGTCCCCATTCCAAGGGGCCAGCAGCACTTTGGCCCAAAGTATTTTCTTTAAGGTGCCATTCCTTCATGTTTTCTCAGTTTGGAGGGTGATGGGTAGAGCTTTCCAGAACCTTCTCCATTCCAGAATCTCTGCCCCTGTGTAATCTGAAGGAAGGCTGTGCCATCTTTGGGCACTGCCAAGGGAGTTGGGGTGATGGGCTTCTTTCTGCACTGGAGTCTCACATCTGTTAGCTTTGACACTCAAGCAATGTTGGAAAATGCAGGGTGACTGAGTTCCCTGCCCAGCTTTCGGGATCTCTGGCCCCCATCCCCTTGTGTGTGTCCCTCTGCCCAGCTCCTGCTGTAATTAGCTCCACGTGTACCCCCTTCACTCCCTCCCACCAGCTCTGCAGCCAGCCTATGGCAATTATATTTTAAGAGGTGTTCCCAGGACTTTTGGGACCTACTAAAACAATGATGGTTATTTTAGATGTGATGATTTATATTTATGTAGAGATATTTCTGGACCACTCAAGCTCTTCGATACCAAAATCAGGAGCATCTTGGGATTTATTAAATTATGTAAGAAGATAGCACAGATATCGGGATATTATTGTGTGAAAATGCTGCTTTTACTTTGATGTGATCTCATTGATGTACACAACCAAGTTCCAATAAAGTGCTAGAATGTGCATGTCTGAGGTCTTTCTTTAAAGAGCAACTG